GGAAACTCAACAAATATCTCCTATATTTCTATTAGGTCATTTTCAATATGTGTAAGCAATCTTATTTTATTTGCTTTAAAATCCAAAACCAAATATTTATCTTCATTTGATTTATTCATTATATTATCTGGGAAGCAGAGTAGTGTACTGATTAAGAGCATAGACTTCGGAGTCAGACAAAATTAAATTGAGTTTTATTTCTAACATTTGCTAGGTAGGGGACCTTGACATAACCTCTCCCATCTCACTTTCTTTGTCTTTTTTTTTTTTTAATAATGTCTACTCCATATAGTTGTTGCAAGTATTAAATTAAATAATGCATGTAAATCACTTGTCATAGTCTCAGTACATGGAAATCATATCCAATAAATACTACTGCCATTATAATCATAAGTGACAAGCCAGCTGCTCCCTTTGTGCACGTGTATACAGATATTTGGAGGGGGGCGGAGCGAATACGTAGAAGTAGCATGATAGCGTAGTGCAAATCAAGAGGTCAGTTGGCTTAGTCCCCTGTCAGTGTACTTACTGGACCTCAAGTTTCTGAAGGAGAATGTCTGTTCCCATTCCTTTTCCTACTGACCACTTCCTCCACATTCTCTAGCTCCCTGCCTCATATATTTGGCTTGGGCTTCGGAAGACTCTGCAGGATCCTTGTGCTTCTTTCTTGGTCTCTGGATGGACCGCAGAGTGTGCAGATGTAGCTTAAACTTGTTGCTGTTCGCCCACAGCTTCAGTGGCTCCAGACAGCTAGCAGATAGAATGACTTCAGCTTGAACGACTAATCTCATTGGCTTCTCAATTCCCAAGGACTTTTTTTCCTGAAAGGGAATTAACAGGTGAGTCTGTTGTTGCTTTGGCAACAAACTTTCAACCTCTACCTAACTCTCCGGAATGAGAACATATCTATTAATACATTCGCTAGACTGGGGAGTTGAGTCGCTCAATGCAAATTTTCTTTCAAGTGCAAAACAGCTTAATGGGCTCGGCTAGCCTTTGGTGGTGCTGCAGTTAGAGGCTAGTGAAGCGGAGAGCAGCTGTTGCAGTAACCTGTTGCAGAAAAGTGAAAGTATATCCGCAACAGTTGGCTCTGATTGCAGAGAGCGCGCTTGTGAGAACTGATGGCGGGTACGCGCAGAAAATCTTTGCAAAACAGGCAAGTGGGATCTCTTCTCATTTTTCTGTGCATATCTGTGGGGGATGCGACAACTATCCGCTATTCAGTGGCAGAGGAAATGGAGAGCGGCTCGTTTGTGGCCAACGTAGCTAAGGACCTAGGACTGGAGGTAGGGAAGCTGGCTGCGCGCGGGGCGCGGCTGGTTTCCGAGGGCAACAAAATGCATTTCCGGCTCCACCGCAAGACGGGAGATTTGTTTGTGAAGGAGAAACTGGATCGGGAGTCACTTTGTGGCAAAGCCGACCCTTGTGTTCTGCACTTTGAAGTAGTCCTGGTGGAGCCGCTGCAGTCCTTCCGGGCCGAGGTCAGGGTATTTGATATCAATGACAATGCCCCAGTTTTCCTAAACAAGGAGCCGCTTTTAAAGATTCCGGAGAGCACCCCTTTGGGTTCACGTTTTCCTCTGCAGAGCGCCCAGGATCTGGACGTGGGCCTTAACGGTCTCCAGAACTACACCCTGAGTGCCAATGGGTATTTCCACCTGCACACCCGCTTCTGCAGCCACGGGCCTAAATATGCTGAGCTGGTGCTGAACAAACCCCTGGACCGAGAGGAGCAGCCTGAAGTCAACTTGACAATTACGGCGGTGGACGGCGGGTCCCCGCCTAAGTCTGGCACAGCTCACATCCACGTGGTGGTTCTGGATGTCAACGACCACGTGCCCCAGTTCTCGCGACTGGTGTACAGAGCCCAGGTATCAGAGAACAGCCCCAATGGCTCTTTGGTGGCCACGGTGACTGCCGTGGACCTAGACGAGGGCACCAACAAAGCGATAACTTACTCTTTAGCTCAAAACCCAGAAGCAATTCTCAAGACGTTTCAGATTGACCCTCAAAATGGAGAAGTTCGACTAAGAGGACCCCTCGATTTTGAAGCCATTGAAACATACGACATTGACATTCAAGCTACAGATGGTGGAGGCCTCTCTGCCCACAGCAAAGTCCTGGTAGAAGTGGTGGATGTGAATGACAATCCTCCCGAAGTGATGGTCTCCTCTGTGTCCAGCCCACTCCCTGAAGACTCACCACCACAGACAGTAGTAGCCCTTTTCACTATCAGAGACCGGGACATTCGAGTGGGAGGAAAAGTCACCTGCTTCCTCAGAGAAGACCTTCCCTTTGTAATCAAACCTACATTTGGGAATTCTTACTCACTGGTCACTGACAGAAGCTTGGATCGGGAGGAGGTCTCAGGCTATAATATCACCATTGTTGCCATGGATACTGGACCACCTAGCTTGTCTGCCGAGACTATGATAGAGGTGCTAATATCCGACGTTAATGACAATCCTCCAATATTTCGGGAAGATTCCTATATCTTGACTGTTCGAGAAAACAACAGTCCTGCGGTTTTTATTGGCAAAGTCCATGCTGAGGATCTTGATTTGGGTGAGAATGCCCAAATAACATATTCTCTGTTGCCTCCAAAAAACGGAGATCTTTCAGTCTTTGCTTACATATCCATAAATTCAGGCAATGGGAAGCTCTACGCGCTGAGAACCATGGATTATGAGGCCATTCAAGATTTTCAATTTGTGGTAAAGGCAACTGATGGGGGCTTCCTGTCACTGAGTAGCCAAGTTACTGTCAGAGTGGTTGTCCTAGATGACAATGACAATCGTCCAATGATCTTATACCCACTGCAGAACGGCACCTTGCCCTGCAATGACCTGGTGCCCAGGTCTGCAGAGGCAGGCTACCTAGTGACCAAAGTGGTGGCTGTGGATGGTGACTCAGGTCAGAATTCTTGGCTTTCATATCATCTACTTAAGGCCACTGACCTTGGGTTATTTTCTGTTCAAAGACAAAATGGAGAAATCCATACATTAAGGCAGATATCTGAGAGAGACCCCATGATGCAGAAATTGATCATTCTTGTTCAGGATCACGGCCAACCAGCTCTTTCCACTACTGTCTCACTCAACATCCTGCTGGTAGATGGCTTTTCAGAGCCCTACCTGCAGTTCCAGGATCCAACCAAGCATTCTAGAAAGGTAAATCCATCCACTAAATATTTGGTCATTTCTCTGGTCATCCTTTCCTTTCTCTTTCTCCTCTCTGTCATAGTGATCTTCATTATACATGTCTACCAAAAGATTAAATATAGAGAAAAGTTCACAATTCAAGAGCATTTCTATGATGACTGTAATTTCTCTAACAACCTGGTACAAGGACAAGGCAATGGATCCTTATCTCGGCCTTGTCCATATGAAATGTGTTCAGCCACTGGCACTGGTAATAGTGAGTTTCGCTTTCTTAAGCGTTTTATGCCCAACTTCCCTTTCCCTCATGCCACTGGGGAGATAAAAATGGAGGCTGGCTCCAGTTTGCCCCCAAATTCTGATAGGAATAAGTCTCAGAGATTAGAGGGCCATGACCAGGTATCTGATGACTATATGTAGCTCCTATTTACAGGCTCAGTGAGAGAAGAGAAGCAAAATTTTATACTTGGTATGCAAAGATGTTACATCCTCATTAAAACAAAAACTGGTAGTAGATTGCAGCTTTAGTAAAGATAAGAGTACTTAGTTTGGTGAAAATGGGAAACCTAGAGTGAGGCTAGGCTTACTCAATACAAAGCAGTTATCCTGATCCCCAGATCATATATCTATAACCCTTTCTCCAGTTGGAATTCTGTTTAAAGAAATGTCACCCTCTATAAATGCATATGTGGTAGGAACTTCTGCTTTTCCATCTCTGTGCTAGCAAGTAATGAATAAGCCATTATTCACATTTTCCTTAGAAGTTCATTGGTCCTGGCCCAGGAAATACTTAGTTCCATAGAGAGATCCTTTTATTTGCCTCTAAATTATTTTCCAGTAGAAAGTTATGCATGCATAGGGAAGAGAACTACCTTCCCTTTTTGATATATTGGGAAGTGATTAGGTTTGACAAGCAGAGATATAGTTTATTATTCAGGAATCTCTAAATTCTTGTCCCTGATGAGTGATTATCTTTGATCAATACCTTGCCTGCAATCATTCATAATCATAATCATGGAAATGCCTGGTAAATGGTGATCTTCACAAATAATCATGGTGGGAGGAAGGGTGGAGAAAGAAAAGGATTTCACTTATTTGCAAATGTGAATAAGGGCAGACATAAGGATAAAGAGATTCAGTTTAGGAATGTTCTCCAAAATTAAATTAGATGTAGTTGTTTTTTTTTTTTTTTTTTTTTTTTTTGAGACGGAGTTTTTCTCTTGTTGCCCAGACTGGAGTGCAATGGCACGATCTCGGCTCACTGCAACCTCTGCCTCCTGGGTTCAAGCGATTCTCCTGCCTCAGCCTCCTGAGTAGCTAGGATTACAGGCATGCGCCACCATGCCCAGCTAATTTTTTGGTATTTTTAGTAGAGACGGGGTTTCACCATGTTGGCCAGGCTGGTCATGAACTTCTGACCTCAGGTGATCCACCAGCCTCGGAAACCCAAAGCACTGGGATTACAGGCATAAGCCACCACGCCCAGCCAGATTTGATTTCTTGATTGTTTGGAGCCATAGGCAAGTCTCAAATCTCCCTCTTTTATATCCAGATGTCTATCCTTGCAGTCCCAGAGAAAATCTATTTGAAAAAACGGAAATGGAGGGTGGGTGAGGAAAAAAATAAAGTATGACGGCTGGGCACCGTGGCTCATGGCTGTAATCTCAGCACTCTGGGAGACGGAGGGAGGCAGATCACCTGAGGTCAGGAGTTCGAGATCACCCTGGCTAACATGGCAAAACCCTATCTCTACTAAAAATACAAAAATTAGTCAGTCGTGGTGGCACGCACCTGTAATCCCAGGTACTCAAGAGGCTGAGGCTGGAGAATCGCTTGAACCTGGGAGGTGGAGGTTGCAGTGAGCTGAGATTGTGCCACTGCACTCCAGCCTGGGCAACAGAGTGAGACGCTGTCTCAAAAACATAAAAATAAATACATAAATACATAAATACATAAGGCCTGCTGTAGTTAATAAGTGTTACAGAACACTCTAAACTATTTTGTGCCATTAAGTGTACACAACATTTATTGTAAACCATTTTGTAGTTTGTAGAGCAAATATAAAATAAAAAGACATTAAAATTAAAAAGTTCATTAATACTAATTAAGTGGCATTAAGGAAAGACACATTTTCAGGTAGTACTAGATTTGATTGTAAGCCATTTTCCTCTCTGAGTATTCTGAAGTTAACACATGCAAACTGAGAAAAAGTGGCATTTTTAGTAAATCATTCATAAAATGAAATGGAGTGGGGAGACAACTTAAGCTTCTCTTTGATCACCACTGTTTGATTTCATAAGCTATTCTGAGCCCTCTCATTCTAAAATAAGCCAATGTTAAAACATTAACATATTTCAGGGATTCTCCCAACACTGCTAACTGTGCCTTGAAAGTCAAAAGTTTGCTTTAGAGAAGGGCATGGTGGCTCATACCTGTAGTCCCAGCTACTCAGGAGTCTGAAGGAGGAGGATTGCTCAAGCCCAGGAGTTCAGGGGTGCAGTAAGCTATGATTGCACTTCTGCACTCCAGCCTGGGCAAAAGAGTGAAACCTCATCTCAAAAAAAAAAAAAGTGTGCTTTAATGAGGCTTTAATTATATTCCTTATTTTATAAAAATGTGTGTAAATTCAGACTCACTAGAATACATCCTCTTGGTATTTTAAGGGTAGAGCATTATCTTTTAAAATACTTCTTAAATATACCAAATCATGTTTATTGATACAAACTTCATTCTTGGACTTAATGACTGATACCTAATGGCACCACCTGGCTGTTTACCTGTTGGCCAGGAATACACTAAAATTTAGTGCTGTTATTTTTTAGATGTTAGAGATGCTTAGGGCAGAACTGGTGTAACCTATGGCTGCCTTCAATGTTAAAATGTTAAAGAACAGATGAAGCAAATGCACTATATCAATGAATTGCTTTTATTTTTAATATTAAATATTTTACATACATTGAGTTATGATTCCGATTTAGAGTAAAGGTTTTCTTGCACAAAACATAGAATAAGTGTTCCAGTGTATTTGTGTTCCAATTGGTGAAGGCATGCTGAAATTTCTATTTCCTTTAAATGAAAAAGGAGATAGAATTTTTATTTATTTATTTATTTTTTGGAGACAAAGTCTTGCTCTGTCACCCAGGCTGGAGTACAGTGGCATGATCTCGGCTCACTGCAAACTCCGTCTCCTGGGTTCAAGTGATCTTCCTGCCTCAGCCTCCTGAGTAGCTGGGACTACAGGTATACATTACCACGCCCAGCTAAATTTTGTGTTTTTAGTAGAGACGGGGCTTCGCCATGTTGGCATTTCGCTATGTTGGCCAGGCTGGTCTCGAGCTCCTGATCTCAGGTGATCCACCCGCCTTGGCCTCCCAAAGTGCTAGGATTACAGCACCATGCCCAGCCTAGAATTAATTTTTATGGGTAAGCAATAATTAGTTAATAAAACATGCTTAAGTAAAAGCTACTGTATTAACTGTGTTTCATTACACTTAATGATGTGAACATAATCAATGGAAACTGGCTTAATGTCAAGGATAGGAAAAGAAAATGGTGTAGATTCATGATTTTAAGACTTTGATATTCAAATAGCAGTGAAATTCATGAATACATATATACACACATACACAATGGACAGAAGATGTAGATTTGTCAACTTTTTATTTTTTCACATTAAATGAGATAAAATCTACCACTTCACGCCACCATTATTCCATAAACGAAATGGCATTTTAATATAAAAATGGTTAAGATAGGCTGGGCATGGTGGCTCACACCTGTAATACCAGTACTTTGGGAGGCTGAGGCAGATGGATCACAAGGTCAAGAGATGGAGACCATCCTGGCCAACATGGTGAAACCATGTCTCTATTAAAAATACAAAAATTAGCTGGGTGTGGTGGTATGTGCCTGTAGTCCCAGCTACTTGGGAGGCTGAGGCAGGAGAATTGCTTGCACCCAGGAGGTGGAGGTTGCAGTGAGCTGAGATCATGCCACTGCACTCCAGCCTGGCGACAAAGCAAGACTCTGTCTCAAAAAAAAAAAAAAAAAAGAAAAAAAGAAAAAAGAAAAAAAAAGGTAAGATAACAATCTCATAAAAGAAACCATCCTTTAAATTTAAAAAATGTATCGATTTAATAAAAAATTATTTTGCCACCATTTTTCTTATTTTTGCCTTAGGTGAAAATTTTGTCACTCTAATTTTATTCAGACTTCAAGTTCCCAAGAAAATTCCAATCCTACCTGATAACTTAAAATAAGAATATATCAATTCACTGAATGTGAAGTAGGCCACTTGTTTTTGGAGAGAACTCTGTACACCAGCTGAGATTAAGTCCAGGTCTCTATCAGCAAATTAAGACAAAGAATGGAAATAATTAGGGCAATTACTCTCTCCAAAGTGTCAAGTGATATTATAACTATTTCTATGTATTCAAAGCTATAACCTAAGAACCTTGAAAAGTGTCTTGTACAAAAAGGCTTTTTATTAGGAAATAATTCTAGACTCATAAAATTGCAAAAATACTATAGATAGTTCCTGTATATCCTTCACCTAACTTCCCGGAATGCTAACATCTTATATAACCATAGTAGTTATCAAAATTAAGAAATTAACCTTGGTATAATTCTATGAAGTAAACTACAGATCTTATTCAAATTTAACAGTTTTCCCCCAATGTCCTTTTTCTATTCAAGGATCCAATCCAGGATCCTGCAAAGCATTTGTTATGGCTCCTTAGTCTCTACCACCTGTGACAGTTCCTTACTCTTACCTTGTCTATCATGACTTGAGATTTTTGAAGAGTACTAGCCAGTTATTTGTAGAATGCCCCTCAGTTTGGGATTCTTTGTTTTCTCATTATTAAACTGAGGTAATGCATTATTGGGAAAAATACTGCAGAAATGATATTGTATCCTTTTCAGTGCATCACGTCAGCAGGTATGTGATGCCAATGTCACACTACTGGTGATATTAATCTTTTTTCTTTTATTGTGGTAAAGAACTTATAAAATGTACCATGTTAGCCATTTTTAAGTATGTTAGCCATTTTTAAGTAATGTTAAGGTGATGTTAATTTTGATCGCTTGGTTAACATAATGTCTGCCACGTTTCTCTACTATAAAGTTACTTTTTTCTCTTTGTAATTAATAAACACTTGGGGGATATGCTTTGAAACTATGCAAATATGATGTTTCTGCTTAAACCAATTTTAGTATCCATTGCTAGATATTTCCTGTGGCAATTAATATTGTGGCATTCTAATGGTGATTTTCTATTTCTCTATTTCCTTTTACATTAATTAAAATTCTTCTGGAAGGAAAACTTGTTACTTTCCCCCCCACTTATTTAGTTAGTTATTTCTTTACATAAGGATACCTGGATATCTCCTCTATTATTTGGGTTACAAACTAATCCTATCATTTACTTTGTTGTTCAGCAAACTCTTTTATCTGAGATGAAGAGCAGATTTTTAAGACTGGAATTATCCATATAGAATACATTTTTATCAAAATTAGTATTTCTTTGTAACTCTACATGTTAGATTATTTTAAACAATCATAAAGTAACCCCATTAAGGTTCATGCATAAAGTTTTAACTTTAAATGAAAATTATACTAACATAATTTTAAATTAGTCATACATTTTAAAATAGATATAAACTGAAAATTTTAAAATTTGTTGTGCAGACATGTTTATATAGTTTAAGCTATATATACCTGAGATACTATTTAAAAATAGACTTATATGCTGAAATTAGACTTACAGATATACAAAAAATGGAATTGGTCTGTCTGATATTATGTAATTCTCCTAAAAATAAAGAATTTCTTTATCATGTTTGTGCATTTTTTGTTGTTTTCCATTTAGGG